GGACAAAGGAGGACTGGAGAGTGGATGCCCAATGATATAAAAGCATTCACGTTCAACAATTAAAAACTATAAAGACATTACATTGGCCCTACAGAACAAATGTGCGGATTGAATTCTGCCTATAGGACACGAATTTATGATCCTTAGCAATGTGAAGTTAGAGAAGGGGTTTTATTGTGAAATTGACACAGGTTGTTTTATATCTTATAAATGAAGTCTCCTCATTTTCCTGTGGTCAGAAGAGAGGGGGCAAGCAGAAAAGCAGAGGAACAAATTTGGAGGCTAAAATAACATTCTACATAAGGAACTATACTACAGTAGAATTAATTGATAGCAGGGATTAAGAGATGTAAATGAATTTGAGATACATATTCTAGAGGTAGAATGTGCAATACTTTTTGTATGTCCATATACAGAAATTGGTTGCATTTTCCTTAAATAAAAAGATTTTTTAAAAGTTAGTGAGCTGTTATGTTTTCTTCCCTCTGACTTCAATTCCTTGATTCTTTCAATTTTTTTAATATAAATTTACTGTCTAAAAGCTGGATCAGCTTATGCTCCTTTGTTGAGAGAAGTTGGCATGCTGTCAAGTGGGCTGGGCACACTGAGTTTCAGTTTCCTTTCTCTGAGTCTTTGAAGCTTCAAGGCTGCTGAATAATTTCCTTCTCCCATTTTGTGCCTGCCTAGCTATCCAGACAGAGCAGCTACCCTCAGCTCTAGCTGATACTACAGACAGTACAACAGGTAAATGTCTTTCTGCTTTTCATTTTTCCTAGCTAGCATTAGTCTCTCTCTGTCTCTCTCAGGTGACAGTGTCACTTGCCAATCTCAGTTTTTGTTTTAATTTAAAAAACAATAATTTATAGTAAAAAATTAGCTAATGATTTTTTTGCTTTCTGTTCATCCTTTGTTTTGTCATTTTTTGTATTATGTAGAGTATATAAGAGGCATAAATGCAAATTTTATAACTACATATTATCTGTTTTTTAATATTTAATGGAAAATATATATGATTTGCCACTAGATCAAGAAGTATGGCAGTGACAACTCGTTTGACATGGTTGCACGAAAAGATCCTGCAAAATCATTTTGGAGGGAAGCGGCTTAGCCTTCTCTATAAGGGTAGTGTCCATGGATTCCGTAATGGAGTTTTGCTTGACAGATGTTGTAATCAAGGGCCTACTCTAACAGTGATTTATAGTGAAGATCATATTATTGGAGCATATGCAGAAGAGAGTTACCAGGAAGGAAAGTATGCTTCCATCATCCTTTTTGCACTTCAAGATACTAAAATTTCAGAATGGAAACTAGGACTATGTACACCAGAAACACTGTTTTGTTGTGATGTTACAAAATATAACTCCCCAACTAATTTCCAGATAGATGGAAGAAATAGAAAAGTGATTATGGACTTAAAGACAATGGAAAATCTTGGACTTGCTCAAAATTGTACTATCTCTATTCAGGATTATGAAGTTTTTCGATGCGAAGGTAGGTTTAATTAGATAATCCTGTAGAGAGTTTAATCTACATTATTCTTTGATTATTTCCCCAGATTCACTGGATGAAAGAAAGATAAAAGGGGTCATTGAGTAAGTCAATGTTTTTAAGATTCTATTACTCTGTCAATTGTTAAAAACGGTCATGTCTAAACAGGCTCAGGAAGAGCTTACTGTCTGCCTTGAGAACTTATGAACCATATGGATCCCTGGTTCAACAAATACGAATTCTGCTGCTGGGTCCAATTGGAGCTGGGAAGTCCAGCTTTTTCAACTCAGTGAGGTCTGTTTTCCAAGGGCATGTAACGCATCAGGCTTTGGTGGGCACTAATACAACTGGGATATCTGAGAAGGTAAGCACATTTGAGGCCACCTAGCCTTTGCTAATCTTTAAAATTGCTTTTCTCCCCTCTACAGTATAGGACATACTCTATTAGAGACGGGAAAGATGGCAAATACCTGCCGTTTATTCTGTGTGACTCACTGGGGCTGAGTGAGAAAGAAGGCGGCCTGTGCAGGGATGACATATTCTATATCTTGAACGGTAACATTCGTGATAGATACCAGGTAATATTTGACTAATGAGAAATTATAACTGAAATTAATATCTTGCTTTATGTCTACCTTACAGTTTAATCCCATGGAATCAATCAAATTAAATCATCATGACTACATTGATTCCCCATCGCTGAAGGACAGAATTCATTGTGTGGCATTTGTATTTGATGCCAGCTCTATTCAATACTTCTCCTCTCAGATGATAGTAAAGATCAAAAGAATTCGAAGGGAGTTGGTAAACGCTGGTGAGTCTCATTCCACTTTGCTAAGGGTAATATAAAATGATTTAAAAAATTCTGTTTGGCATAGGTGTGGTACATGTGGCTTTGCTCACTCATGTGGATAGCATGGATTTGATTACAAAAGGTGACCTTATAGAAATAGAGAGATGTGAGCCTGTGAGGTCCAAGGTAATGAATGATGCCCTTCGTAAACACATTTTGCCATTTTTTTTCAATTTTTTTTGAGCCTTAGTTGAACTCACAGATGCAGAACCCATGGATACAGAAGGCTAACTGTCTATCTTTACACTGACATGGGTAAGTTCATTTATTACAATTTAATTCAACTAGATTCAATTCAATAAATGTTTATTGATATTATCTTTAAGGTTGAGCCAGTGTGTTACTCTCTTATCAGCTACACAGATCATGAAAAAAATTCCCCCGCACTAAAAATTTTACAATTTTATAAATAGTGGTGAGGGGATGGGAGTGTGGGATAAGAAAAAGTTGACAAGAGATTATGTACGATTGAGTGTGATAAATATAATGAAACAATGAAAAATAAAGTGCTTTAAAAGTTTAGAGAAGGAAAGTATAGTGTTAAAGGGGTTCGGGGAGATTTCATCAATGGAACGGCACAGGGAAACGGCTTTCAAGGAGAAGAAATATTTCACAAAATGAAGAGACAAAAAGGGCCAACAAATTCAGCATAAGACAATATATTAATGGAGGAAAAGTCAGCATGTTTGGGAAATGTGGAGTTCAGGTTAGTGAAGGGCTGGATCTTTGTAGGCAGAGATAAAATGGGCAAGGAACATTTGCATGAAGTAATTTTATTTAATTAGGAGCATTATGAGGAATCACAGCAATTTTTTGAAAGAGTAATGATATGATCAAAGTTAATTAAAGTTATGATCTTCAGAAAAATTAATCTGGCACTGTGTACAGAATAGATTGGAATCAAAAGGAACCTGGAGGTGGGAACACCAGTTGGGAGAATGCAATGATAGCAAGTATTTGTTGAGCACTAAGTATGTGATAGATTTTCTTAATCAGTCCTTATAACAAGCCTATGAAATGGGTACTATCATTACTGCATTTTACAAGTGAGGAAACAAAGAAAACAGAGTAAACATCTGCCAACGTTTATTGACAGTGCTGAGCAGTGACAGATAAATATTTCGAACCTAGGCAGTTTGATTCTAGAGGTAAAATAGTCTAAACAAGAATTAAACGTTAAACTGGTCTAATAAAATCTACTTATCCAGAGAATGTTTTTTAAAAGAAACAGGAAATATATGGACTGTAGGATAGGTGTCATAAAAATTTTGTTTCTAAATCATTTAGAATCCACTGCATGTATTCCAAATTACAATTATCAGTGACATTAGAACTTGATATGTGAAGTTCTTCAAGAGTACTTTGTGAGACCAGATCTCCATTTTTTTCCAATGGGAAATTATTGCAAGTTCCTACATCTTGATATTGCTTTCATAATTTATACTAACATAAAATAATATTTTTCACTGTTTTGCAATGTCTTTTTAATTTCTGTATTGCAGCTAGAGGAAGTCCAAAGAAAACTTGGATTTGCTCTTTCTGACATCTCGGTGGTTAGCAATTATTCCTCTGAGTGGGAGCTGGACCCTGTAAAGGATGTTCTAATTCTTTCTGCTCTGAGACGAATG